CGCCCAATCCCTGTTCTGCTCACGAGCTGCCCGCTGGGACGCCGAGTTCTGCGGTGTCTCAGAGCGCAGCTTCACCCAGGGGCTCCACGTCTCCTGAGTGCTCATGAAGGGAAGAGAGGCCTGATTGATTTCTTCAATGTAGAGACCAGAGCCCAAGCAATACTGTACAATCCAGTTGCCTCAGTATTGCCCTTGAAAATGGATTTCACGTTCATTCTAACAGCAGCAGGAACTATAGCCACCCTTGCTGCTGCTGCTGCTGTAGCAACATTATTAATAGTAAAAAATCTAAGTTATTTAAAGAAGTGGACAACTAGGGATAATCAGAATACTAAAGAATCTAGTAAACAAAACAAACAAACAAAAAAACACGCCTGTTTTCAAGATGGATACCAAAATGGAACAGGAAAACACACAAAGAATTGGATGAGAAGGAACAGAGACTAGATGAAGAGGACGGGGAGGAACAGGGAACAGACCAAGGACTGGCAGAGAAGGAACAGGGCACACACGTAAAAGTGAACGAAAAGCAACAAGACAGCCAAATTTCTTAAGTGTAACATAAAACTTGGTTAATTACAGACAGGCAACACATGCCGATCAAACCAAGAGGGAGGGCGCTGGACCACACTGGGCTCTTTTTTGAGGACCACAGGGCAGCGGCTGGAGGCTAAAGCACAGACTTGGCTGGTGTGAGTGGCACACTTAATTAAGGTCACTTTCCTGTAAAACTGGTTTCCAGAGACAAGGGTCAGCGGCGGGGCCAGCATCTTTTAGAAAGGTGTGAGGAAAGGTACGTGGAGGGAAAGTTGTCAGTGTGATCTTATTTCTTGACAGAAGTTTGACTTTTGATATTTCAAATCCTGCTGATGAAAAAAGAAAAAAACCTAACATGTGCTCATCCCGCTTTCGCACAAGAGTCTGTCCCGGGCTCGGCAGCTCCCCCGGGGCTGGACAGGGCGGAGCGGCGGACGTCGGACAATGCGCGCCACCTCACAGAGCCGGGCGCGGCGGGCCTCCAGCCACAAGGGGAGGGCGCCGGGCTGCACATGGGCCCCTCGGGGAGGCGAGGCCTGCGGGCGAGCCCTTCTGAGGGCAGGGGGTGAGGGGGCGGCGCCCGCCAGCCAGGACAGCATCCTGCCGCCGTGACAAGCACGCCTCCGGTTGCCAAAACAACCCAAAAATGTGCCTCAAAACACGTTCGCAAAGCCCCGGGCCGGCCGGTCGCCTGCCTCTCACCTAGCCCGACCGCCCGACGTCCTACTGCCGAGCGAGGGCGAGCAAGCCAATGTGCCTAGCCTCCTTTCCCCGATCCTCCCCGCACTTGGGGTCCCCTCTCGTTTGCTTCTGGTAGGAGTCGCAATCCCAGCAGCAATAGCCCAGAAGAGGACACGGTTCCCGTACCGAAGGGTTCAGTACCAGCAGCCCGACCATCACGCGGCGGGATGTCTGTGGTTGGCATTGACCTCGGCTTTCTCAACTGCTACATTGCTGTCGCGAGAAGTGGCGGCATCGAGACCATCGCCAATGAGTACAGCGACAGGTGTACCCCGTAAGTGCCTCTGCTGAGCATCACCTCGACCCCATGGAACAAACTTTTTGTTTTTCTGGTTTAGGGCCTGTATATCATTGGGATCAAGAACTCGAGCCATTGGAAATGCAGCAAAGAGCCAGGTAAATTGTTAATGTGGATGTTTTGACTTACAAACTGATAAATACAAGTGTTTACTGCCAACAGATAGTCACGAACGTAAGAAATACAATTCATGGCTTCAAAAAGCTTCATGGGCGATCATTTGATGATCCCATTGTGCAAACTGAAAGGATCAGGCTTCCCTATGAACTGCAGAAAATGCCTAATGGAAGTGCAGGAGTTAAGGTAAGCTTTATATTCCCAGGGTTACAAACATACTCTTAATAAATATCCCAACTTTTGGTGTTAGGTGCGGTACTTAGAGGAAGAGAGACCTTTTGCAATTGAGCAAGTTACTGGAATGCTGTTAGCCAAGCTTAAAGAGACTTCAGAAAATGCTTTGAAGAAACCAGTGGCTGACTGTGTGATTTCAGTAAGTTTTACTTCAGTAATGAATACCCTTGACATTATACTTAACTGTTGTTTTTAAATACTAGATTCCTAGCTTTTTTACTGATGCCGAGAGAAGATCTGTGATGGCTGCAGCCCAGGTTGCAGGCTTAAATTGTTTAAGGTTGATGAATGAAACTACTGCAGGTGAGCACTTTGCAATTTGAAAATCACTATAATAGAATTAACATAATTCTTTGTTCTTATACAGTTGCACTGGCGTATGGAATTTATAAACAGGATCTTCCCCCATTAGATGAGAAACCAAGAAATGTAGTATTTATTGATATGGGACATTCTGCCTATCAGGTCTTGGTTTGTGCTTTTAACAAAGGAAAACTTAAAGTAAGTAAACACATGGTTTGTTATATTTACATGAAAATACAGTTCTGCTTTTTCAATTAAACAGGTCTTGGCTACTACCTTTGATCCATATTTGGGTGGCAGGAACTTTGATGAGGCTTTAGTAGACTACTTCTGTGATGAGTTCAAGACCAAATATAAGATAAATGTGAAAGAAAACTCTCGGGCCTTGTTGCGTTTATATCAGGAATGTGAAAAACTAAAGAAGCTAATGAGTGCAAATGCATCAGATCTTCCATTGAACATTGAGTGTTTCATGAATGACCTTGATGTTTCTAGTAAAATGAACAGGTACCACGTATGTTTTTAGTTTGAAAAGTGTTAGAATAATGAATTTTATTCTATTTTCTCACAGGGCTCAATTTGAACAACTGTGTGCTTCCCTTTTGGCCAGGGTTGAACCACCTTTAAAAGCAGTAATGGAACAAGCTAGTAAGTGGAAATTACTGGACTATCAAAACTGTTATCATTTTTCTCAATTAAAAAAATTTTCCAGACTTACAACGTGAAGACATTAGTAGTATAGAAATTGTAGGAGGAGCAACACGAATTCCTGCAGTGAAAGAACAAATCACTAAATTCTTTCTTAAAGACATAAGTACCACATTAAATGCTGATGAAGCTGTTGCAAGAGGATGTGCGTTACAGGTATAATTGTTATTTTATTTTTTAGAATATGTTGATTTAAATATGGTATACATCTTATTTTCAGTGTGCGATTCTCTCACCAGCATTTAAAGTGCGTGAATTTTCCATAACAGACCTTGTTCCCTATTCAATCACATTAAGGTGGAAGACCTCTTTTGAAGATGGAAGTGGGTAAGTTATTTTTAAAACCTTGATTAGAGCTTGTTTCTAAGTGAGTTCTTTCCCTCCATTTTAGGGAATGTGAAGTTTTCTGTAAGAACCATCCTGCCCCATTCTCAAAAGTCATTACTTTCCACAAGAAGGAACCATTTGAACTAGAAGCATTTTATACTAATTTACATGAAGTGCCTTATCCTGATGCAAGAATTGGTAAGATAAAAAAAAGTTCTCCATAACATTTTCACATACTGATTGGAGTTCTTTTTTCCTTAAGGGAGCTTCACTATTCAGAATGTTTTTCCACAGTCTGATGGTGATAGTTCCAAAGTGAAGGTTAAAGTTCGTGTTAACATCCATGGAATCTTCAGTGTGGCTAGCGCATCAGTAATTGAGAAGCAAAATTTGGAAGGCGATCACAGTGATGCTCCAATGGAGACAGAAACTTCATTTAAAAATGAAAACAAAGATAATATGGTATGTAGAAATTCTTTCTCAATGTTCTTGTACGTATATTATCAATTATGTATTTTCTTTCTAGGATAAAATGCAGGTTGATCAAGAAGAAGGGCATCAAAAATGTCATGCTGAACACACTCCAGAAGAGGAAATTGATCATACAGGAGCCAAAACAAAGGTTTGGTTTACTTTTTCTGTAGTTATGTCTTTTAGAAATTTATACTTCTCTTTCGGATTTGCAGTCAGCTGTCTCAGACAAACAAGACCGATTAAATCAGACACTTAAAAAAGGAAAAGTCAAAAGTATTGATCTACCGATCCAGAGTAGCCTATGTAGACAACTAGGCCAAGATCTTCTCAACAGCTACATTGAAAATGAGGTATGTAAATCTGAGTTGATGCTGAAATAGGTTTATGGCAACTAATCTGAAGCTTTTTGAATAGGGGAAGATGATCATGCAAGATAAGTTAGAGAAAGAAAGAAATGATGCTAAGAATGCCGTTGAAGAATATGTATATGATTTTAGAGACAGGCTGGGCACTGTCTATGAAAAATTCATCACTCCAGAAGTAAGTCTAAATTCTGTTAATTTTTTGTGAGGTTTTAATTAGTGTCTCTCAAATATATTACTAGGACTTGAGTAAACTGTCTGCAGTATTGGAAGACACAGAAAATTGGCTTTATGAAGACGGAGAGGACCAACCTAAACAAGTTTATGTGGATAAGCTTCAAGAACTAAAGGTACATTTTTTTAAAGTCCATGTTAGTATAAATTTTCTTCTTTAAAAATTTCTTATGTTAACAGAAATACGGCCAGCCTATTCAAATGAAGTACATGGAGCATGAAGAGAGACCAAAAGCCTTAAATGACTTGGGAAAAAAGATCCAACTTGTCATGAAAGTGATAGAAGCTTATAGAAACAAGGTATTGAATTCATAAAGCCAATTGGTGACGATAACATGCAGTCAAGCTTTTTTTTTTTAAATAGGATGAAAGATATGATCATCTGGATCCTACTGAAATGGAAAAGGTTGAAAAATGTATCAGTGATGCCATGAGTTGGCTGAATAGTAAGATGAATGCACAGAACAAACTAAGTCTCACTCAAGATCCTGTGGTAAAAGTTTCAGAAATAGTAGCAAAGTCAAAGGTAAGAAGTTTATGAAATTGCCTTTTTAATGGTTTTAATATAATCAATTTCTTCATGTCTTTAGGAACTGGATAATTTCTGTAACCCCATCATTTACAAGCCCAAACCAAAAGCAGAAGTTCCTGAAGACAAACCAAAAGCTAATAGTGAACACAATGGCCCAATGGATGGACAGAGTGGAACTGAAACTAAATCAGATTCAACAAAAGACAGCTCACAGCATACTAAATCCTCTGGAGAGATGGAAGTGGACTAAGTCTTAATTTTACCTTCACATTAATTCAAACCGTGCAAGTAACCACGGGGTCCATCTTTTACATCTGGTACACACAACAGACGCTCAGTTGTTCTTAACCACTTTTGTCATTTGTTTTTTGGAGTAGTTTTGAAAAGTGTTTTATATTGAGTGCACTTCTGTTCATTTCCATTGCTGCTTATATGCAGTGTTAGCCGAATTAGATTTACAAGACAATCTAAGCTTTCCGGATAATTTTATATATCAAACATACAGGATGGATACATAGTTGGCAACAGTCTACCTTATTTAAAGCTTCTACTGGGATAAACCTCAATTCCTTTATTCAGGAAAGGATACTTTATTGCATTATTGTTGCAGAAGCATAGATTTAATTGCATCTTTATTTTGAAAAACAAATGAAAATTGATGGGGTTTAAAGCTACAGAGGCACTGACCTTTTTCTAGTTATTGTATTGCTACAATTTAAATATTAAAACAAATAAGAGCTTTCTCAACAAATTAGTCCATCTCATTGATGTACCACAGAAATCCAAAGCTTTGCTGTCATCACATAAATGAATTAAATCACATGTGAAAGGGAACACACCCAATTTTATGTTAAGGTGAAACCAGCAGTTTGCTTCTTTTATTAGTAATGTGGATTGATGTTTTCTCAGAGTAACTCGTTGTCTTTTCGCTTGAAATTTTTGATCTTGTCCTGAAGACTAGCTGCTGCTAAAACAATGCTAGCCTAAAGATACAGGAGTCTCTGACAAAATGACTTTCATGTTAAGGGGAAATGCTGTTTATCTACTCAGACATGCATCTGTGATGTTCATAGCCTTGTTTCAGTTATAATAGTTGTCTTGTTTTTTTCTTAATTGATTTTGTTAATAATACCTTAACACAGGGTAGGAAGAAGTGGCACAGTGTATTGCATTATATACATTTATCATTGATTTACCTAATGTTACCTTGTAGATTAAACACTATTAAGTGGTAATACTTGAAAAGGAGCACTTATACCATAAGTCTTAGGAAATAATGTTTGTAATAAACTTAACTATGTTACATATCAACAGGCAAAAATATAGAATGTTACATAGTGTTGTGTGATTAAATTATAGTTCCTGCTGTTAACATTACCTTTTGAAACCTTGGCTCCAGTTTTGGTGCTTCTTATACAAATTAAATGCGAAAAGGGACTGTAAACTTAAGATGTATTTTAAGGACTTTATCTGTGCTTCATCACCCAACTTGTTCACATTGTTAATTTCTGTCCAGAGACCTGAAACTGCTTAAGTATGGGAACAGACTGAAATGGTGTTTCAACCTGCAAGAGACAGAAGCATAGACAAGTATATGAGCCCTTATGTCCTTAATGCCAATCAACTAGATTGACCTAGGTTAAAATTTCAAAAGGCTCATTTTCTCCCAAAGCTAAATCTTTATATTAGGAACAATTAAATATTGACTTAAGTTGTAAAAATTGAGAGTACAATATCTTTAGGGATAGTCATTATTTCTCACAACTAGTTCTCTACGAGAGATTTTGTTTCTACAATGTAGTCAGCACTTAATGGAGAGTATGGAGTAGTGCATTTTGCAGGGATTTTTATTCCGTCTTTTGAGGGGAAGAATCTCTTTTTTGCATTAAAAAATCATATAAACTTAATATATTTTTAAACTCTCCTAGTCTTTAAACTTTCTCTTAATTCTCTTAAAATGAAATAGGTATATCCAATAGGTGATGAAATACATTTTTTACAAACATAGATGCTTTTTATTTGTATGTTGAATGTACAGATTCATTTCAAGAAAAGCATGAAGATAATGAAAGCAAATATGTAACAATACAAGTAGGGACTTTAGAGCTTCTATTTGGGTTAAAACATCCACTCACTTGGTTAGGAGCTATGCCTCAGAAACTTCCTGGGAGTAAATATGGGAACAACTTTTCTATTAATACATCTAAATTTTCTAGTATATCCTGACATTTTCCATTCCTGCTCTGAAGTCACTTTTAGTTTTGTGTTTTAGTCAGATAGTACCACTAATTTTTGTAATTATATAACACTTCATTTAATAACTTATATACATCCAAATATATATACTTTTTCTACCCAATTATTCAACTTAAAAGATTTCAAAAACGATTTAGCCTTATAATGTATTTATTTATTTAATTCATTAATGAAAGAGAGTGCTCTCTTTAATGCAGCTTTGGGTAGACAGTCTAATTCAGTCCAATTTTAATCTGCATTAAAATATGCAATGCTAGACAAAGATTTTCAAAATAAAAAGCTATTATTTCAGAAATTATTTTAAAAGATGCATAGTAAAACAGTGTTTTCCTATGGTAAGCAAATAAGAATGAAGTTTGTAGGGAATATTTGGAATGATTAATATAAATTAGTATACTTTGGCTCTGTGGAAAAGTGTAAATTGTGGTTTTAGAAACCAACTCTTGATAGTTGTACTGTGATTATAAAAAACAATTGTTAAATAATATAATGGAAGTTTGTGATAATTCCTTAGCAGTAATGTAAAATTATTAAGTTTTGGCCAGGCGCTGTGGCTCACGCCTGTAATCCTAGCACTTTGGGAGGCCAAGGCAGGCAGATCACCTGAGGTCAGGAGTTCAAGACCAGCCTGGCCAACATGGTGAAACCCTGTCTCTACTAAAAATACAAAAAAGTAGCCGGGCGTGGTGGCATGTCCCTGTAATCTCAGCTACCCGGGAGGCTCAGGCAGGAGAATCGCTGGAACCCAGGAGGCAGAGGCTGCCGTTAGCTGAGATCGTGCTCCTGCACTCCAGCCTGGGCAACAGAACAAGACTCCGTCTCAAAAAAAAAACAAAAATTCTTCCAAAAAACTAGAAAGAGCACAGCAAAGAATTTGGCTATTGAAATAACAGATAAACTTGATTTTGAAAAGGATAACAAGGCTGGGCACAGTGACTCACACCTGTAATCCTAGCACTTTGAGAGGCTAAGAAGGGAGGATCACTTGAACCCAGGAGTTCAAGACCAGCCTGAGAAACATAGTGAGACCCTGTCTCTAAAAAAATAAAAACTTAGCAAGGCATGGTGGTGCACACCTGTAGTCCTAGCTACTCAGGAGGCTGAGGTGGAGGATCACTTAAGCCTGAGAGGTCAAGGTTGCAATGAGCCATAATCATACCACTGCACTCCAGCCTGGGCAACAGAGTGAGGCCCTGTCTCAAACACATAAAAGGCAGTGGCCCACGCCTGTAATCCCAGCACTTTGGGAGGCCAAGGCGGGCAGATCACGAGGTCAGGAGATCAAGACCATCCTGGCTAACACGGTGAAACCCCGTCTCTACTAAAAATACAAAAAATTAGCTGGGCATGGTGGCGGGCGCCGGTAGTCCCAGCTACTCAGGAGGCTGAGGCAGGAGAATGGTGTGAACCCAGGAGGCGGAGGTTGCAGTGAGCCGAGATCGCGCCACTGCACTCCAGCCTGGGCAACAGAGCAAGACTCCATCTCAAAAACAAAACAAAACAAAAACATAAAAGGAAAACAAGACATTTACTAAGAAGAGCTAAAGGAAAGAATTAAAGGTTTCTTATGCTTTTTTGGGGGGGGGTGTCAATTTTTAGTATATTAAGAGCTAAAAGAAGTAAAGGTTTCTTAGACTTTTTTTGGGAGGGAGGCGTCAATTTTTAGTATATTTGTGATTAATTCCATGATAGAAGTCTTTAAAGAGAATTTTGGGGCTCAATAATTTAACATAATGTCAGTGTTAAAGCACTTAATCCAAATTAGCCCATCTTTAACTGTTTTGAAAAATCTATATTTATTAAAGGTAGTAGACATTTGAATATAGTAATCAAATTAACTGATTTTGTTTTCACCCTAAATACATACAACCATTCCTCCACTTTCATAAATTTGACAAATAATAAGCCTCTCCCATTAGGATTTTCTGTTTTATAGTAAATAGTTGGTATTTGGTAGTCCACAATTAAAGTCATTGCATTAATTTTACAAATTATAGATTTAGAAATGATTCTTAAGTTATTGGTAAAATATAACTTTCTCAGTTTTTAAAAGTTTACAAAATTTTTTTTTTTGTTTTGAGACAGAGTATGGCTTTGTTACCCAGGCTGGATTGCAATGGGGTGATCTAGGCTCACTGCAGCCTCCACCACCTGAGTTCAAGCGATTTTTCTGCCTCAACCTCTCCTGAGTAGCTGGGACTACAGGTGCATGACACCACACCCAGCTAATTTTTGTATTTTTATAGAGATGGAGTTTTGCCATGTTGGCCAGCCTGGTCTTGAACTCTTGAACTCCTGACCTCAGGTAATCCACCCACCTCAGACTCCCAAAGTGCTGGGATTACAGGCGTGAGCCACCATACCCGGCCAAAAATTTTTGCTTTTAAAGTTAATGTTATTTTGTGGTTAAACTTCTAAAGTTTTGAACTGTAAGCAGAATTTTGTTTTGTGATATTTTATTGTATAAACTGTTAATGAGAGGCACAGCTAATTGTACATATCAATATACATTTAAAATCTGGTAACACTGGTTAAATAGCCCTTGATGACTTTTCATGTGGCATGAGAGGGATATGCTTATAAAGCTTAATTCTGATATTATCCTCTTACTACCTACAGTATGTTTTGCAAAAATCAGTCCACTTAGCAAACTAATCTTTGTAAAGCAGTCAGTTTCAGAAGATACTTTTTATCAAAAAAGATGGCAGGTTTAACATTATACCTTTTGGTTTTTGCCCAACATTTGATTTAATCTAAAGCAAGAATATAAAATAATTTTAAGAAGCATATAATTTCTTTTGATAAAAAGTAACAAAAATTTAATGCAGATCAAAGACCAAGGCTTGTAACCAAAACAAGCAAAAAGAAACTTTAGCTGTTTAACTATCACCTCTCTAATTTAAAATGCATGAAAATTAATACTTTGTTTTTGTTTTTTTTTTGGAAACAGTCTCACTCTGTCACCCAGGCTGGAGGGCACAATCTCTGCTCACTGCAACCTCCACCTCCTGGGCTCAAGCCTCAAGCAATTCTCCTGCCTCAGCCTCCCAAGTAGCTGGGATTACAGGAACCCACCACCACGCCCAGCTAATTTTTGTATTTTTAGTAGATGGGGTTTCATCATGTTGGCCAGGCTGGTTTTGAACTCCTGACTTCAAATGATCCACCCACATCCACCTGCCAGAGTGCTGAGATTACAGGCGTGAGCCACCGCACCTGGCCAATGTTCTTTTATATACTCATGTTTTCTAACAAAACAGCTTTGGATTTATAATGCTGCCAGATGTCATTACAATTTTTTTTCTAAATTCAAAGGTAATTATTCTAAACAATAAAAGGGCACCTGGAATTTTCAGAACATTAAAAAACTGAAACCACTTAGAAGAAAAGAAGAAACCTAAATGTCTGTGGAAGTGATCAGTATTAAGTGGGTGATGGCTCTTTCATCTTCCTTATCCCTAAAGATACTTCCAACATATTGTTAGAGTAAGTATTAAAAGAAAAAGTAGGTTTGCTGAAAAACATTACTAAATGACTTGGAGCTCTCCAGTCAAAGAAACAAAGCTAATTGAAATAATGTACATTTGGTTCAGTCTGTCAGGCAAGTACAAATCCATAACAAAAAAAATTAATAGTATGCTCTTTGCTTTGGAATCTCTAATTTACGGTCATGCCCTAAGTCACAGGATGATTATTAGGGAAATGTCATTGACACCTGAAAATTACCTATCCTGTAAAAAGACTGGTGAAATTCAACATGTTTTAAATAATTTAATTGCATTATAGCATATAAACTATAAATGAAAATGATCTTTGTCTTTCCTTTATCTTGCTTTATCCTCTTATCCAATTCTAGACTCTTAAATAATCACTGTATTTTTCTCAAGTATTTGTTATTTTTTATTATCCTTTAGATCTTTTTGTTCATGGCTCTTTAAAAATAGTTTTACTGATAATCCAATCACTTGGATAGTTAATTTTATTACTTTTTGTTTCCTTTTTAATATTTATTCTTCCCGTTAAGGGTTTTTTGGCTATAAATTCGTACTTGATAAGCTATGTTATTTCTTTGTGTAATTTAATAGTAGCATTCTGGAGTAGATTCTTTTTTTGTATTCTGGCCTTGGAATACTTTAATTCCGGACCAAAAGAGGTCAATTTTGTGAGTATTGCCTATTAAGTAAACAACATCCCTCATTTTTAATCCAAATATCAATTTGACAGAATAACAAGGGTCAGAAATTCAAAATAGCTGTTAGACACCTTTGATTCTTTGCTGCTCTCTGGTTATGTATGTGTGTTGTGCATCTTCCTTGTTGTTTTAGAGTTTCCTAAATTTTTTGCTTCTGGGGACTTGAGTATTTTTAAATGTTCTTAAAATTATATGAATCTACCCAGAATGTAGATGTCAAAATGTAATTAGAGGCCCCGTGCAGTGGCTCACGCCTGTAATCCCAGCACTTTGGGAGGCCGAGGCAGGTGGATCGCCTGAGCTCAGGAGTTCAAGACCAGCCTGGGCAACATGGCAAAACCCCGTCTCTACTAAAAATACAAAAAATTAGCTGGGTGTGGTGGTGTGTGCCTGTAGTCCCAGCTACTCGGGAGGCTGAGGCAGGAGAATCGCTTGAACCCTGGCGAAACCCCATTTCTAAAATAGAAAAATTTAGCCGGGTGTGGTGGTGTGTGCCTATAGTCCCAGCTATTCGGGAGGCTGAGGCAAGAGAATTGCTTGAACCCGGGAGGTGGAGGTCGCAGTGAGCTGAGATCCTGCCACTGCACTCCAACCTGGGGGTAACAGAGCGAGACTCTGTCTCAAAAAAAAAAAAAAGTGTAATTAGAAATGGAAATCTAGGTAAAGGAAGCTTTAAAATGTTGTATTTTTTCCCTGAAATAAACTTTTATGATTTAATGTCTTGGAAAAAGACTCACATGAAAAGTGGCTTTTATATTTGGTAGGATAAAGCCATTGTCCTTTAATACCATAGCAAATAGAAGCAATTTTTAATGAGGTTACTGAATTGTTTAGTATTCCTAATATGGCATCCAGGTCATCTTTTCTTTTCTCCAACCATTATTAAAATAACTTGACACTTTGGGAGGCCAAGCTGGGCAGATCACCTGAGGTCAGGAGTTTGAGACCAGCCTGGCCAACATGGTGAAACCCCATCTCTACTAAAAAAAATACAAAAATTAGCGGGGCCATGGTGACGTGCACCTGTAATCCCAGCTACTCGGGAGGCTGAGGTGGGAGAATAGCTTGAACCTGGGAGGCAGAGGTTGTGGTGAGCCAAGATCACGCCACTGCACTCCAGCCTGGGTGACAGAGCAAGACTCCATCTCAAGAAAAAAATAAATAAATAATAATTTGTGTATGTGATGACTGACTCTAGTCATTATGGAAAATAACTTTTGGCAGTTTAGTTCCTAATGTTAACAATTCCTCTTTTTAAGAGAGGTACTACATTTGATTTCTCAATTTCTCAGTTTGTTTTCAATACAAACAGCAACCACTGAAATGCAGAAAATGGTAATCAAGTGTGATGTTTCTATAAAAATAATTGAGATTCACATGTAATAGACCCTTTAGCTTTAATGAGCAGACATGAGAATGGTTTATGATCTTAAGTTGGTAACATAGGAATATGTATTTGTCAATTTTAGTTCACAAACATATCCATAAGAATGTTTACACATGGCAGTATCAAAGCATATAAAATATTTTCTATGTAAGTAAATTGCATCTTTATGCTAGTGAACAAAGTAGCAATAAATGTTCATTTTTGGATGGCAGTACACATTGTTAACAATCGTGTAATTATAATAAATATGTCTACCTACTCCTTGAACCATGAATTTTGCACACCTGAGGTTTAATTTTCACCTAT